TTGAAACTAATTCCTCAGTAAAGAACAGTTCAAAATACTGCAATGGGTCAGTGATATCACTGACATCGACTTTTCTGCCAGGTGTGCCGGTAAAGTCATACCTTTGACGTGGAATCATAGCACGAGCTGACCATTTCATGGAGCGCCCTGAGTCACTTGATGTAGAGCTCTTTCCATCAGATTCTAAATGGGACAGAGGCCTGATCTTATCGGCTTCTAAAGCACTATCCGAAAAATTATCAGAATCATCTATTTCCGAAAAATCAGATTCATCAAATGAATCTTCAGCCAACAACTGTTCGAGACCGGTATTACTATCACGCATAGGAATGCTACGTTTTCTAGGATTTGACATTTCAGCGATCGAGAATTACTATATTTTGTAGATGGAAATCCCACTACTAAAAACAGAATGCTATAAACAGAATGATGTCTTTTGTTTCAAAAGTCAATATACCAGAACCATGCGAAAATAACAGAAGCGAGATATTTCGTGGCAAACTTTGGGAGTAAGGTTGGCACTGTAATCCACGAGTTATCTCGGCGTAAACGCTGCAGTCGCAGGCACAGCAGCGCGTAATCTCGGGGCTAAGGAGAAATGAGTTAAACGCACACAGACAGAAGAAGCCTTTCATCTCATACGTCTTGGGGAGTCTCTAGAAGTTTTTTGAAAGGTCTCTTCTGGATGGTGTTTCTCCCGAAGCCAGTCTCGTCATCTTTTACTCCCGTGAGGTCCTTGGCCTCCGTGGCTGCCGCAGCAACACACACTTGACTTTCACTTCATGGGCAGTCCCCTTCATAGGCACTTGACACAGGCTCTGTGCGCCGTCTTCCAATCCAGAGTGCCGGGAGTTAAGGGCAGTACTTCCGCCTTACTTCCGCCTCGCTAGTCGATCGGCCATGATCTCTTCCCTCTGGTTGGATCCCACAGCTTATGACAGAAACGGGCGCGCAGTGATGACAACATCAAGCCGCCAGCGGCGGCGGTGGCGGCCGGGAGACTGGGAGGGCTTCCGGGGCTGCCGGTCTGAGTGCAGAGCTGCTGTCATGGCGGCCGCTCTGTGGGGCTTCTTTCCCGTCCTGCTGCTGCTGCTGCTATCGGGGGATGTCCAGAGCTCGGAGGTGCCCGGGGCTGCTGCTGAGGGATCGGGAGGGAGTGGGGTCGGCATAGGAGATCGCTTCAAGATTGAGGGGCGTGCAGTTGTTCCAGGGGTGAAGCCTCAGGACTGGATCTCGGCGGCCCGAGTGCTGGTAGACGGAGAAGAGCACGTCGGTTTCCTTAAGTGAGCATCCTGAGGGCAGCGGGAAAAAGGCTGTAGTAGCTAAACATGATTTTCATTTTTCCAGGACAGATGGGAGTTTTGTGGTTCATGATATACCTTCTGGATCTTATGTAGTGGAAGTTGTATCTCCAGCTTACAGATTTGATCCCGTTCGAGTGGATATCACTTCGAAAGGAAAAATGAGGTGAGGGCACCTGATTTAATTTTTGCCAAAAGTTACTGTTGCTTTCCCCATGTTGCTTTATCAGAGCAAGATATGTGAATTACATCAAAACATCAGAGGTTGTCAGACTGCCCTATCCTCTCCAAATGAAATCTTCAGGTCCACCTTCTTACTTTATTAAAAGGGAATCGTGGGGCTGGACAGACTTTCTAATGAACCCAATGGTATGTATCAGGCTAAAATAAAGCACTTTACTAAAAACATTTTCTGGATTTTTTTTTTCTGCAGGTTATGATGATGGTTCTTCCTTTATTGATATTTGTGCTTCTGCCTAAAGTGGTCAACACAAGTGATCCTGACATGAGACGGGTAAGATGATGGTCCAGCTATGGATTTTTTTTCCTACATATCATTGTGCCTTGTCTTCTTGCAGGAAATGGAGCAGTCAATGAATATGCTGAATTCCAACCATGAGTTGCCTGATGTTTCTGAGTTCATGACAAGACTCTTCTCTTCAAAATCATCTGGCAAATCTAGCAGCGGCAGCAGTAAAACAGGCAAAAGTGGGGCTGGCAAAAGGAGGTAGTCAGGCCGTCCAGAGCTGGCATTTGCACAAACACGGCAACACTGGGTGGCATCCAAGTCTTGGAAAACCGTGTGAAGCAACTACTATAAACTTGAGTCATCCCGACGTTGATCTCTTACAACTGTGTATGTTAACTTTTTAGCACATGTTTTGTACTTGGTACACGAGAAAACCCAGCTTTCATCTTTTGTCTGTATGAGGTCAATATTGATGTCACTGAATTAATTACAGTGTCCTATAGAAAATGCCATTAATAAATTATATGAACTACTATACATTATGTATATTAATTAAAACATCTTAATCCAGAAATCAAATCATCTTTCTTTTTTTTTACTTAATGTTTCTT